CTACAGGTGTGCACCACCACACCCGGCTAATTTTTGTATTTTTAGTAGAGACGGGGTTTCACCATGTTGGCCACGCTGGTCTTGAACTCCTGACCTCAAGGGATCCACCCGCCTCAGCCTCCCAAAGTGCTGGGATTATAGGCATGAGCCACTGCACCTGGCCAATGTTATTCTTATTAACTTACACCACAACCTGTGAGTTGGGGACTGTTTTTATCCCCATTTTAGAGAAGGGGAAACAGGCACAGAGAGGTTGTGACACTTGTTTGGGTCACACAGCCAGGAAGTCGGAGCTGGTTTCTAACTTTTGCTTCTGGTCGACCCCAAAGCCTGTGCTCTTGGGGTCCAGGGTTGAGCTGAGGCCTAGGCTGGGGTATGCGGCATTTGGGGATCAGTGATGACCCATGGGCTTCTTTCCCCTGATGCCCGAAGCTGAGAGGTGCCCTGGGTGGGACTGGGAAGAGGTGGCTCAGGCTGTGCCCTGCCCGAGGGGGCCCTGAGGATTCTCAAGGCTATTCTGACAAGGGCGTGGGGTCAAACTCAGGGCCAAGAGACCCTGATCTCTCTGATCTTGGAACCCCAGCCATGACTTAAGGGTGGACAAGAAGGTTAGGTTTGTGAGTGGGCAGGGGAAGTTGCAGCGCCCCCCCTAGCGGCCAATAATGGAATGGTGGGGACCGGCCCAGTGCTTTTCTGCCTGGGACAAGAGGAGCTGGCTGTATTTTTTCCTTTTTTTTTCTCTACTATTTTTCCTCCCTCTCATTTCCTCCATCTCTTCTTTTCGTCCTTACCCACTGGTCCATTCACACACAGCTCCTCGGCTTCAAACCTCTCAAAGGGCTGAGCGCGGTGGCTCACGGATGTAGTCCCAGCACTTCGGGAGGCCGAGGTGGGCAGATCACTTGAGCTCAGGAGTTTGAGACCAGCCAACATGGTGAAACCCCGTCTCTACAAAAAATACAAAAAATTAATCAGGCGTGGTGACGTGTGCCTGTGGTCCCAGTTACTCGGGAGGCTGAGGCAGGAGAATCGCTTGAACCCGGGAGGCAGAGGGTGCAGTGAGCAGAGATTGCACCACTGCACTCCAGCCTGGGCAAGAGCGAGACTCCCTTTCAAAACACCACGACCACCACCAACACCACCACCACCTCCACCACCACCTCCCAATGGCTTTCCATTGCAGGTAGAATTTGAATAACAACCAAACTCCTCTCCGTGGGCGGGAACCCCCTGCTGGCACCCTTGTCCACATCTCCGCCCTCACCCCCTACCCTCACCTCCTGCCCCAAACCCCTTCTGTCTGCATCCGCGGCACCCCAAAGTGCATTTCTCCCTCGAGGTGGTCCTGGCTGCTGTTCTCTGTAGGAACTTTTCCTCTTGGCTCTCTTCCTGTCATCCATTTCAAAGTTCCCCTTTCAAGAACGTACAGATGGAGGCAGAGTTAAAAGACCCCTCAGCCAATCAAAATGCACGGATCTGATTTGCATCCTGATTCAAACCGTGAAAAACCCCAAACCACAACCAACCACAGAATCAGCCACTGATCATATTTAATGGGATGATTTGAAATGTGAACAATTAACAGATATTTGATGATATGAAAAAATTATATTTTTAGATGTGATCATAGTATTGTGATTACATTTTTAAAAAAATTAGCCTCAGTGAGGTATAATTTACATAAAATAAAATTAGCCCACTTTAAGTATAGAATTCAATGTGTTTGAACAAATGTATGTACAGTCATGAAACCATATGGTTACATATAAAAAAGGAGTTCTTAGGCCAGATGCAGTGACTCGCGCCTGTAATCCCAGCAGTTTGGGAGGCTGGGGCAGGAGGATCCCTTGAGCCTAGGAGTTTGAGACCAGCCTGGGCAACATAGTGAGACCCTATCTCTACAAAAAAGTACAAAAATTAGCCAGACGTGGTGATGTGTGCCTGTAGTCCCAGCTACTCAGGAGGCTGAGGTGGGAGGACTGCTTGAGCCTGAGAGGTCGAGGCTGCAGAGAGCTGTGATTACAGTACTGCACTCCAGCCTGGGTGACAGAGTGAGACTCTGTCTCAAAAACACAAGTTCTTTACCTCCAGAGAGACATGCTGAAATATTTACAGGTGAAATAATATAAAAGAATAATAGTAATTAATGCCTGGGTGGTGACTTTGTGTCCTCCTGCAGGCTGTCTACCTGGTCTCCAGAATGGACGGCCCTGTGGCAGAGCATGCCAAGCAGGAGCCCTTTCACGTGGTCACACCTCTGTTGGAGAGCTGGGCGCTGTCCCAGGTGGCGGGCATGCCTGTCTTCCTCAAGTGTGAGAATGTGCAGCCCAGCGGCTCCTTCAAGATTCGGGGCATTGGGCATTTCTGCCAGGAGGTGAGGGTGTGTGGGAAGGAGGGGAGAAGTGATTAGCCGCTAACCCCATTCCTTCTCTTCCCAGATGGCCAAGAAGGGATGCAGACACCTGGTGTGCTCCTCAGGTGACCCCACCTTTTTTTGTTTCATGGGCAGATGCCCACTGCCCCTTTCCTCCTTTCTGCACAGGGGGTAATGCGGGCATCGCTGCTGCCTATGCTGCTAGGAAGCTGGGCATTCCTGCCACCATCGTGCTCCCCGAGAGCACCTCCCTGCAGGTGGTGCAGAGGCTGCAGGGGGAGGGGGCCGAGGTTCAGCTGACTGGAAAGGTAAGGGCTCTGGGAAGGGGAGAACCATCTGGGGCTGTTCTGAGGGCCCTTGGTTTCTCTGTAGGTCTGGGACGAGGCCAATCTGAGGGCGCAAGAGTTGGCCAAGAGGGACGGCTGGGAGAATGTCCCCCCGTTTGACCACCCCCTAATATGGTAAGGCTGACGCCCCTCTCCCCAGGAGTCCACTCTGCTTCTCCCTCTCACCCCCCCTCCCCAGGAAAGGCCACGCCAGCCTGGTGCAGGAGCTGAAAGCAGTGCTGAGGACCCCACCAGGTGCCCTGGTGCTGGCAGTTGGGGGTGGGGGTCTCCTGGCCGGGGTGGTGGCTGGCCTGCTGGAGGTGGGCTGGCAGCATGTACCCATCATTGCCATGGAGACCCATGGGGCACACTGCTTCAATGCGGCCATCACAGCCGGCAAGCTGGTCACACTTCCAGACATCACCAGGTGGGTAAGGGCTGGGGACATTTGTAGGGGCTGTCTCCCTGCCCCACCCTGCTCTATCCTGCAGTGTGGCCAAGAGCCTGGGTGCCAAGACGGTGGCCGCTCGGGCCCTGGAGTGCATGCAGGTGTGCAAGATTCACTCTGAAGTGGTGGAGGACACCGAGGCTGTGAGCGCTGTGCAGCAGCTCCTGGGTGAGTGATCCCTGTCCTCCACCTGGGCTCAGTCCTTCCTCTCTCCATCCCCCGATCCTGGCAGATGATGAGCGTATGCTGGTGGAGCCTGCCTGTGGGGCAGCCTTAGCAGCCATCTACTCAGGCCTCCTGCGGAGGCTCCAGGCCGAGGGCTGCCTGCCCCCTTCCCTGACTTCAGTTGTGGTAATCGTGTGTGGAGGCAACAACATCAACAGCCGAGAGCTGCAGGCTTTGAAAACCCACCTGGGCCAGGTCTGAGGGGTCCCATCCTGGCCCCAAAGACCCCTGAGAGGCCCATGGACAGTCCTGTGTCTGGATGAGGAGGACTCAGTGCTGGCAGATGGCAGTGGAAGCTGCCCTGTGCAACTGTGCTGGCTGCCTCCTGAAGGAAGCCCTCCTGGACTGCTTCTTTTGGCTCTCCGACAACTCCGGCCAATAAACACTTTCTGAATTGAGTTTGCGAATGCTATGGATCCTATCTTTCCAT